TGAGGGAAAGGAAGGCAAGACCAGAGGCAGGGGGACACCAGCAAGGAGGCTGGTCTTCGGGGCCAGGTCTGGACTAGGGTGGTGGCAGCAGGCACAGGGAGAAGTGGGTGGACTGGAGGGCCATGGAAACACCACATTGGCAGGCCTTGATGAAGGAGAAGCAGCTGGTCCATTCTTTTGAGCCTACCACCCTGGTAGGCCAACTCCTGGCCAAGTCCATGCCATTTCTTGGGCTGGCTTAATTGTCTCCCTGTTTGGGAGGCCGTGGGGTGAGGGGTCTTTCCTCCATGCTCTCTCCATCCTTAGCCCCAGCCCAGGGCCTTGCACACAATAAAGCACTCGGTGAGCACCAACGCGTGACACAGGTACATCAAACCGCATTGGCTCTGGGAGTCTGGCTGTATCTCGTCGCCCAGCCTGGGAGATAGCCCCGTTTGCTGTGCCTTGTGAGCCCCGGGTCCGTCCCAGGATGGCCTTCCACGATGAGCGGCTCCCTCACTCTTCTCCTCCTTTCCTGCCTGCAGGACTTCCTGGATGATCTCAGCCGCCAGCCCCCCGCCCCCCTCCCCGCCCCTGTCTGGGATCTCCATCTGTAAAATGGATCTAGGAACGGTAGTTCTCGACTGAATTAACCCGACAGCATCTGTGGAAGTCGTTGGCCCTGTGCCGGGGCCAGATCGCGCAACTAGGAGCGGGGGCCCTTCACGTGGCGGAGGCTTCCCGGCCTGGGGGCCACGGGCCCGGAGGAATTTGCCTGGAAGTTTTCCATCACGGCAGAGCCTTCTGGAGCTCGCCCCGTGCTCGACAAGGGGAGCCCCAGACTTGATTTCTCCAGCAGCCCCGCGGGGCGGGGCCGAGAAGGGGCGGGCGGGCGGAGGACGCTGGCGGGAGAATGTGCGGAATGTGCCAGGCGCCTCTACCTACCCCAGGAGGGGCAGAGGAAGGGGCCGGCCGAGGGGAGGGGCGAGGGGCGAGGCTCCGGGCGGCCGGAGAAAACCTGTTTGTTCTCCTGCGGGCGGAGCCCAGTCCGCGCCTCCTCGCCTCCCTGCGCGCTCCCCGCTGTGCACCGCGCCCCGCGCCCCGCGCCTGCCTCCCCGGCCCGGCCCGGCCCGGCCGGGCGCCGTCCACCCGAGGGAGCCCGCGCCCTGCGACTGCCCGACCCTCCACCCGCCCCACGAGCCGGGCACCGGTGCCAGGTAGGGCTGTCGAGTCGCCATTGGATGCGGCCTTGAGAGCTACTGCTGCTTGGCTCCTTTTCAGGTGGTGCCGGGTACTTATAGGAGCATCGGCGCATTCCATCCTCACAGCAGTCCTGAAAGGTAGAATTTTTTTTTTAACTATCATTTTACAAAAGTGACAGCATTTGCTTACCTTTATCCCCAGAAGCCCTGCTGAATCAAGTGAGAGGAGAGCTGCGGAGCAATCACCATGAGTATCTCAGCTCTTGGAGGCCGCACCAAAGGTGAGGCCTGGGCTCCCTGGTTTCCCAGGCTCTCTTCTGAGGCGGTTGGCTTTTCCCACCACAGGGAAGCCTCTGCCACCAGGCGAGGAGGAGCGCAATAACGTTCTCAAGCAGATGAAAGTGCGAACCACGCTGAAGGGGGACAAGAGCTGGATTACCAAGCAGGATGAATCGGAGGGTCGCACCATGTAAGGCAAGGAGGCGGGGAGGGACCGCAGCAAGCCAATCCTTCAGGATGCCTCTTTCCCCCAGAGAGCTGCCCTCAGGCCGGAGTCGCGCCACATCCTTTTCATCAGCTGGGGAGGTTCCGAAGCCTAGGTAAGAGGTGGTGCTCAGGTGGCTGGTGGGTCCGCTTCACTCCACCCCTTCTTCTCTTCGGCAGGCCTCCGAGCACAAGGGCTCCCACTGGCTACATCATCCGGTAAGTGACCGCAGGACTCTGCCGGCCTTCCTAGCTCACCGGCATCTCCTGGGCTCTCTTTCAGGGGAGTGTTCACCAAGCCCATAGACAGCTCTTCCCAGCCCCAGCAGCAGTTCCCCAAGGCCAACGGGACTCCAAAAAGGTATGTCCATGGGGTGTTGGCCAGTCGGCCAGCAGGTAGACACATGGAACCTTCTCCTCTCTAGTGCTGCCAGTCTGGTGAGAACAGCTAACGCTGGTCCTCCCCGCCCCTCCTCCTCTGGCTACAAGATGACCACTGAGGATTACAAGAAGCTGTGAGTATGCAACGCCAGGCTCAGCGTGGTTCTATGACAGGAAAGCGCCTCTCCCCTCTCTTAGGGCACCCTACAATATCAGGCGCAGCTCTACATCAGGGGACACCGAGGAGGAGGAGGAGGAGGAGGTGGTGCCATTCTCCTCAGATGAACAGAAACGGAGGTAATGGAATGGTGCCTTTTGGGCATCCCGGGATCAGATGCTCCCCCATCCCGTGTCACCCCAGGTCAGAGGCTGCAAGCGGTGTTCTGAGGAGGACAGCTCCCCGGGAGCACTCCTACGTCCTGTCAGCGGCCAAGAAGAGCACTGGGTGAGTTGCCACCAACTGGCTCCAGGCTCTAGCCCAAAGCATTGCCTTTCTGCTTCCTTTCCAGCAGTCCTACCCAGGAGACACAGGCACCGTTTATCGCGAAGAGGTAAGTGTCATCAAGGGACACCTTGGAGGCCTACCACGAGCGCTGTTTCTCTTCTTGCTCAAAGGGTGGAGGTGGTGGAAGAGGACGGGCCTTCTGAGAAGAGCCAGGACCCACCTGCTCTGGCAAGATCCACTCCTGGCTCAAACAGGTAATCCATTGCGCTCATCTCTGCCTGGGGCTCCAGAGCCTCTCACAGCCACCTTCTTTGCCAGTGCGGATGGAGGCAGGACCAAAGCGTCTCGGGCAATTTGGATCGAGTGCCTGCCAAGTATGCCTAGCCCCGCTGGGAGCCAGGAGCTCAGGTGGGTGCCGAGAGCTGACTCTGGCTTGTGAGGCAACCCACTGGGTCTCTCCTTTGGCCCGCAGCTCAAGAGGTGAGGAAATTGTCCGCCTGCAGATCCTGACACCCAGGGCAGGACTCCGCCTGGTGGCCCCAGACGTGGAAGGCATGAGGTATGGGGGTCCTGCTGCTGTCCTGGCTCCCTGCATGGTTAACTTCCATTTCTTTCCTCCATAGGTCTTCCCCAGGCAACAAAGACAAGGAGGCCCCCTGCTCCAGAGAGCTCCAGAGGGACTTGGCTGGTGAGGAGGCTTTCAGGGCCCCCAACACAGATGCTGCAAGGTAACTCAGTGCAGGAAGCAGACACTTCATTCAGAGTCAGCAAATACTCCACTTCTCATAACAGGTCAAGTGCACAGTTGAGTGATGGCAATGTGGGATCCGGAGCCACGGGCTCCCGGCCTGAAGGCTTGGCTGCAGTAGACATCGGCTCCGAGAGAGGAAGGTGAGCTGCCCGGGGGAGGCAGGTTCTCTCATGAACCTGGACCAGGTCTGGCCTTCTTTCACAGGCTGTGTGCAGCTGCTAGCTTTGCCTCTTTCCTGGAAGACCAGGATGGGCACAGTGCCAACTCTCAGTCCTGCAAGCCTAGACCAGCAGCCATCAGGTAAGGTTAGGGCCACTGCCCTAGTGCCCTATAGATCTCAGCAGGCCTGTGTTTCCTTCCTCAGCTCCAGTGCCACTTCAGTCTCTGCTGTCCCTGCTGATAGGAAGAGCAACAGCACAGCAGCCCAGGAGGATGCAAAGGCAGACCCAAAGGGGTAAGGCATGAGCAGACAGTGCTGAACTTCTGCTTTTTTCATAAGGGTGCTTATTCTTCTTCAGGGCCTTGGCTGATTATGAGGGGAAGGATGTGGCCACCAGGGTCGGAGAGGCCTGGCAGGAGAGGCCTGGAGCTCCAAGAGGTGGCCAAGGAGACCCAGCTGTACCCGCTCAGCAACCTGCAGATCCCAGCACCCCAGAGCGGCAGAGCAGCCCCAGCGGATCTGAGCAACTTGTCAGACGAGAGAGTTGTGGCAGCAGGTAAGGGCTGAGCTGCAGTGGGCTCTGCCTCTGGCCTTGGGAGCCACCGATGGTTTTCCTGCAGGAGAGTGCCACAGCCAGACTCGAGTCCAAAGAAGATCCCTCCATTGCCCTGTGGAGGACCAGGCCAGGGGAGTATACGACGAGACAAGGCAGGAGGCCATATTGGAGACTGTTTGCTTACACCAGGGGCAAGGTGATGAGGCTGCAAGTATTTTTGAATTATTAACTCACTTCATAAGGGTCTTATTCTTCCTCAGCGTGTTGACTGATTTTGAGGGGAAGGATGTGGCCACCAAGGTCGGAGAGGCCTGGCAGGACAGGCCTGGAGCCCCAAGAGGTGGCCAAGGAGACCCAGCTGTACCCACTCAGCAACCTGCAGATCCCAGTACCCCAGAACAGCAGAACAGCCCCAGCGGATCTGAGCAATTCGTCAGACGAGAGAGCTGCACCAGCAGGTACGAGCCAAACTGCACTGGGACCTTACCTGGACGTGCCCACCCCTCCCTTTATTTCTTTCAGGGTGAGGAGCCCCTCGAGCTGCATGGTCACTGTTACTGTCACTGCCACATCTGAGCAGCCTCACATTTATATTCCAGCCCCCGCAAGTGAATTGGACTCCAGCTCTACCACGTAAGAAGGGCTATCTAGCAACCTGGGAGATGTACCTCTGATTTCTTCTGTGCTCCTTCTACAGCAAAGGGATTCTCTTCGTGAAGGAGTACGTGAATGCTAGTGAAGTGTCTTCTGGGAAGCCAGTATCTGCACGCTATAGCAAGTAAGAGCGGGTCCCAAACCCTTCCATGTCGGTGCCCTCCTCTCCCCTATCAAACTCCCTGCAGCGTCAGCAGCATTGAGGACTCATTCGCCATGGAGAAGAAGCCTCCATGTGGCAGCACTCCATACTCTGAGAGGTATGTTGACTTTCTTAGCACGGAGCTTGCACTGACCACCGGGTTATTGTTCTTCATCTCACAGGACAACTGGAGGGATCTGTACTTACTGCAACCGTGAGATCCGAGACTGTCCAAAGATTACCCTAGAACATCTTGGTATCTGCTGCCATGAATATTGCTTTAAGGTAAAAAAGAGGTGGAAGACACCTTGAGCTAGTGTGTTGACCTCCAGCTTGCTTTTCTTTTCAGTGTGGGATTTGCAGTAAACCGATGGGCGATCTCCTGGATCAGATCTTCATTCACCGTGACACCATTCACTGTGGGAAATGCTATGAGAAGCTCTTCTAGGTGGGTGCTGGCACTGCAAAGGACAAGTGGCCCCAGTCTCATGGCTACTTCTGTTTTCTTTTAGCGACCCCCCACCGCCAGGCTGATCAGAAGCTGATGACTCGTGGACAAATTTGGCTGTCCCCAGTTTTGCCCCAAGTTGCTGTCTCCCCTTCCCTCACCTCCTCCCTCCCTGTTTGATTTCTTCATGCTTTTGCCCTTCTCAAGTTGAAGTTGCATACATCCAATATCGTATCTTAATGATGCTATGATAATTGCTTGTGTGTGTAGCTTCTTGTAGCTTAGAAAGCGCTTTATGCCCATGATGTCATTTCAGGCTCAACCAAAGAGGATCAAACAGGAATTCCATCTTGGCTTCCCTAAGACAGATTGGCTTTCTAATGAGTTTAAGTGGGCAGAAGTGTAGGGTTCAGTGTGTCCTGACTCCCTTGAGGCTTATAATGGGCCAAGTTGAAGACTGTTGATGATCCCTGGTGGGTAAATTGCAGACATCAAATGCTAGGGATTGGCATAGGCTAGTGTTTAGCTTGTCTATTTGCCATATCTATTTTTTTTAAATTTCCATACACTTGTAAAAGTAGTTAGTTGCTTTTGATTGAGTTATATAGCAGTTTTTCATTTGGTCTTCCACTCACCTTTCACTATATTTGAGTGTTCCCTTACAGGTATGTTGGCATGTGTTGGAAAATTTACACAATTAGGTTTAAATTCAGTAGGATGTGATTTTAGGATGCTACTGATCAAAGTGATATCTGTGTCTGTTGGAATCTTGATAGCTGATTAATTTGCCCTCAATTCTGCTCCCTGAACTTCACACATAAATCTTCCCAAGTGGGTTTTAGGGTGTATAGATCCCAGCAGGATTAAGGAGGTGGAAAAGCAGCTAACATTTCTTGAGGCTCTACCACATAGCAGGCACTGTCACAGAGTAATGGCATTAATCCCCATAATAATCCTGTGAAGGTGATATTCTCATCCCATCTTAGACATGAGGATATTGGAACTCAGAGAGGTGGCTATTGCATTGCGCAGAACGCTACAGAGCCCATGCTCTTCCCAGAGCAGCACCCACAAAAGCAAGCATTGATTTTGTGCTCAGTGTGTGCCAAGCACTGTGCAGAGGGTACACAGTTCCTGCCAGGTTAACACCCTCCCTTCAGGCCTCCCAAAGGCATAGGCTTGCAAAGAGCAGAAGGTGTGAAATCACACTCTTCCTCTGGGCATCCTGGATCCCTGAATTATCCCCCCCCCCATGAAGTACTTCAAGGGCCAAGCTGCCCCTTTCCCTCCTCTCCGCCCATGAAAATGCCTCCAAACTGAGATGCTTTCAGCTGAGAACAGATTTGACTCACAGACATTACCAAAGAGGAGCTTGTGAATCCAGGAAAAGCTCCAGGGGGCTAGCTGATCTGAGCAGAGAGCTTTCAGTGACCCATTTTCCTGTCTAGACTCTGCCTTAAGCTAGTGGCAACTGCTGGGGCCCCAGGTACTTGGGACATGGAAACTCGTTGGATGGCTGGGCAGATGTAAGCCTGTCCATGCAGTCAGCCGATCCTCTGCTCAGGTTCAGCTGGACTCTGCCATCTGTGGGCCCAGCATCACTCTGTAAGTTCCTTGAAAGGAAGAACAACCTTAGAGTATTTCTGATACAAAATGAGGGCCTCTGCTCTTGATTTAATTATAAAATGTCTACGTCTTTCTCCAGTTTCTGAGCCCTATGCACATTGGCTTGTGGGCTTGTTCTTCCTGCCAAATGATCAGAGAGGAACATTCCATTTATTTGTAGTGGATTTCCTCTGGAGGGCATGTACCCACACTAAATACCAACTGCTCTTCCTCAGCTGTAGTCCCCAACATCAGACTTGGCACGTGGTGGACACTAACACACAGGCACTCAATGAATGAGTGAAGGAAATAAAAGTCACCCCGTTGGTGAGAGGTGCTATCCCTGAGTCTCAGTGCAGGACCAGTGGATGAAAGGCAAGGTAAAGAGGCCCAAGATAGGCTGGCTTCCCCCGTTCAAGGTATAGTCTGCCTTTAAGGGAGTTTTAGAACCAACATGCAAGACATTGAAAGAAATCTTGCAAGAGCCATTATTGACTTAGATCCAAAACAGCCTCTCTCATGTCTAAAAAGGCACAGAATTTTGCAGATCTGAGGAAGAGGGATGCATTACCTTTTTGCTTCTTTTCAATTGCTTAGTGTTTCTAATCATACTTAATCCACACTAATGTGCGCAATTATAATAAATGGTAAGATATCACATGTGTCAGTGTTAAAGTTTTCTTTTGAAGTGTAATAACT